CCAGAGAGGGTAAGATATTTACCAAAGATCACACAGTCAGTGAGTGCAGCAGAGTCCTCCTTCCACCAGGCAATTCCAAATAAATACAGGAAAGGAGGTGCGGCCGTCATTAATTCAAAACATATCCAGGGAGGACAAACTCTGGGCTGGACAATGTATCCACAAGGGGGTGTGAACATTTCCCCAAGCAGGAAACTAAATAATCAGTGTCTTAGTGGGGAACTCGAGCAACAAATCTGTGAGATATTTATTCCAATAAACTTTCTAATTCTCTGTTTGATTCATATGCTATCTTGGGTGCTGGAGGGAACTGCTGCTTTCTCTTAGCCTAGTCTGGGGAAGGGGAAACAGCGGAGAAGGAGAAGGAGCGAGGCAGGGAGGCCCCAACACGTAGCACAAGGGTATTACTAGGTGGGTAGTGAAGCAGTAAAAGCTCTTATTCCAATTCTGGCTCCAACAGTAATTTGTGAGCAAATTACTCCACACCCCTGAGATTCGGTTTCTTCGCCTTTCAAAATGGGGACTCAGAACACAGTGAACCAGAGGATGGTTTCAGAGTCCTCAACTTAGTACCTAATGCACTGTGAGAGCTCGGCGAGTTTTAGCTACTACTACTGTGCGCATGTGACCCAAGGAGGGCAAGAGAAAGCCCGGGAAAAGCGAACTGTAACACACGCCAGAGCTTCCTCCCACGGATCCTCGGAGTCCGAAACCCGAGCGTCGGGCCTGCCCGCCCCAGCCCTGACCCCGACCCCAAAGAGCATCACCCCCTCAAGGCTCGCCACCCGCCTCCTTACCATGGCCCCACCACCTGCTGCCGGAAGTAAATCCCACCGGCCCCCGGAACCCCTAAGAGCGCATGCTCGAATGTACAAGGCGGGCGTGATCTGCGTTGCACCCTGGGAGTTGCGGTCCAGGAATCGTGGCTGCCGCTACTCCCAGGCGTTATGGGAACGGAGTCCCCTCCTCTTCCCGACGTGCCCTGCGACTCAGCGGCCGAACCCGGAAGTTCCGGGCCGAGTTCCTCGTGCCAACGTGTCTTGTAAGGTGCGGCTAGAAACTGGGGACATGGCAGCGCCTGGCCCAGCGCTCTGCCTCTTCGACGTGGATGGGACCCTCACCGCCCCGCGGCAGGTAAGTGGCGGCCGGCGGGCTGCTGGCAGCCGATGACTGTTGTATTTTCTTTCTTGAAATTTAGAAAATTACCAAAGAAATGGATGACTTCCTACAAAAATTGAGGCAGAAGATCAAAATCGGAGTGGTAGGCGGATCGGACTTTGAGAAAGTGCAGGAGCAACTGGGAAATGATGGTAAATGATGGGTTGCTAATTACATCTGGTAACATTCTAAGTGTTTTTTTGGTTTTGATTGTAGTGGTTGAAAAATACGATTATGTGTTTCCAGAAAATGGCTTGGTAGCATACAAAGATGGGAAACTCTTGTGTAGACAGGTAGGTTCTTGAGTATCTGAATTACTATATACAATCAAGTAACTCAAGTATTTTCTTCATCTAGAATATTCAAAGTCATCTGGGTGAGGCCCTAATCCAAGATTTAATCAACTACTGTCTGAGCTACATTGCGAAAATTAAACTCCCGAAGAAGAGGTGGGTTTGCTTTTAACAAAGAGGCGTCACAGTTGGAGAAACTCTGTCACCCTTTCATTCCCAGGGGTACTTTCATTGAATTCCGAAATGGGATGTTAAACGTGTCCCCTATTGGAAGAAGCTGCAGCCAAGAAGAACGCATTGAGTTCTACGAACTCGATAAAGTACGTCTTTCTGAAATATCTTTGGTGAATGGAGAAACAATTGGTATCTTTTTGTTTTTCTCAGAAAGAAAATATAAGACAAAAGTTTGTAGCAGATCTACGGAAAGAGTTTGCTGGAAAAGGCCTCACGTTTTCCATAGGTATTGTATATATTGCCTGTGTTCCAAACTTGTTGCCTTTGTGTGCCCCGTCCCCACCCGGCAGGAGGCCAGATCAGCTTTGATGTCTTTCCTGATGGATGGGACAAGAGATACTGTCTGCGACATGTGGAAAATGACGGTTATAAGACCATTTATTTCTTTGGAGACAAAACTATGCCAGTAAGTAGAGAAGTGTTTGTGCACCTTCATTGGGAGCCTTCATCTGTACTTCGTGTCTTTCCAGGGTGGCAATGACCATGAGATCTTCACAGACCCCAGAACCATGGGCTACTCCGTGACAGCGCCTGAGGACACGCGCAGGATCTGTGAACTGCTGTTCTCCTAACGTGGGAGCGGGAGGGGCGGGGTCCCGGCTGACAAGCCAGCATAGGGCATTCGGTGGCCAGAGCCGAGGGTCCTCCCACACGTGCTCACCCACCCGCAGCCTAGGCAGGCTCTGCATGCTATGCCAGGCATGTGCAGTCTGGACTTCCACCTCCAGTGCCAGAAACTTCCAGAAGGAAGGAGAAAACTCTTGTCAAGAATGGCCCAGAGGAATGCCTCGCACAAAAGGTCTTCCCCACCCACCCCCAGCCCCCTAGTCTAATACCCACCCTGATACGTGCAATCATGTAGTTTTGGCGGAAATTTCCCCATCATTCTAGGATGATACAGAAAGAAAAACTGTGCCTGGACCCTCCCTCTTGGTGGGTCTGTGGAAACATAAGCGGTTTTTTTAATGGGCCCCTGCATCAATACCAAACATGGGGGTTTGGTAATGAGAAACCAGGACAGGCCATCTGCAGTGACCCAGCCCAGGACGAAGTTTACAAACACCTCCTGGAACGAAGCTCCCGCCTGCATGTCACCTTGATGGGGGCTGTGAGTGGGGCAGTGTGATACCCAGTGACTAGACGCACTCTGCGTTTTCCCGTGTTTGGGGCTGAGGCCTGCTGGACAGATGGCTGGCCAAGTGGGAGCAGACCCTAGGGAGTTTGCACCTCGGCTGGGCCGGATTCGGACCGGCTCTGTGTTCACTACACTCAGAATAGCCTGGCTGCTTCTCTGTCTCCGAGACCGGAGGTAGTGGGAACCAACAGCTGGGCTGGAGAGTTGGTGCTGGCAAAACAGTCCTTGCCCTGGGGCCGGTTCTTACCCAGGTCCAGAGAAACCAACGCGGGATGTCAGACTTCACCAAAAGGACTTTCTGGTTGCCCCTGGCTGGCTTCCTGGAGGCGTTCGCCTCTAGTTTCTCAGGGATGGAGCGAGAGCCCAGCCAGAGAACAGTAAGAGGAGCTGCTCTCCTATCTGCACTCACCCAGGCCTTCACCCAGACTTTACCACGGAGGCGGCTGAGTGCAGCTACAGCTAGGTCCGCGTCCCTCACTCTTTTCATCTTCTGCACGTTCTTCGTGAAACTGGAAGGATCCCGGGTCTCAGCTAGAACACGGTGGAAGAGAACTTTCCTAGGAAACGGTTCATGTGTCACTTTTCAGGATGTGGAAACACTGAGCCATACACCCTCCATTGCTTGGTGCTGGGGTTGTGTGGCCTCCACTGGGCACTTGCCGACCTGAGTCTGGGGCCAGGGGAGCCCAGGCTGCCCTGCACTCCTGCCTCCCAGCCCACAGCCAGGTGCTTTCATCACAGCTAAACCTGGTTCCCTCCAAACCTCCCAGCCACTCGGGCTTGTAACTGTCTGAGCCCCGGATCCGGTGGGGTGAAAGCAGCCAGCTCATCCCAGTGACTCACAGGACACAGCCATCCAGCGGCATCTTTCCTTGTCGAATGATACTGTAATGACCTTCCAAAGTGAAGAGTAGCACATTAAAGTGATTTTATTGTTTCCTGTTTCTCATTCCGATTTCTTTTTCCTCC